ATACAAGAATTTGTTGGGCATGGTGGTGCGCGCCTGTAGTCCCAGCTACTCGGGAGGCTGAGGCAGGAGAATCGCTTGAGCCTGGAAGGCGGAGGTTGCAGTGAGCTGAGATCGCGCTACTGCACTCCAGCCTGGGCCACAGAGCGAGACCCTGTCTCAAAAAAAATAAAAATAAAAATAGAAGAGCACCACATCCATTGCATTAAACTGGCTTTTGGAGGAGGAGGTGGGAATAGGGTTGGAAGTAGGAATACTCAACGGGGTCGGTGACTTCGCTTACAGTTTCCCCACTCTTGGACATTAGAAAATGGAAGAAAGGCCGGGCGCGGTGGCTCACACCTGTAATCCCAGTACTCTGGGAGGCCGAGGCGGGCGGATCAGGAGGTCAGTAGATAGAGACCACCCTGGCCAACATGGCGAAACCCCGTCTCTACCAAAATACAAAAATTAGCCGGGCGTGGTGGCGCATGTTTATAATCCCAGCTACTCGGGAGGCTGAGGCAGGAGAATCGCTTCAACCCGGGAGGCGGAGGTTGCAACAAGCTAAGATCGCGCCATTGCATTCCAGCCTGGGCAACAGAGCAAGATTCCGTTTCTGGGAGGGAAAATGGAAAAAAAAAAAAAAATATGGAACGCTTCACGAATTTGCGTGTCATCCTTGCGCAGGGGCCATGCTAATCTTCTCTGTATCGTTCCAATTTTAGTATATGTGCTGCCGAAGCGAGCACGAATATTGAGTTCCACCACCAGCTATTTAAAGCCCCTGGAACAAATGTCTGTACACATAGGCCGACTTCTCTTAAATGACCTAGAGATTTAACCTCTATTTATATTAGCCCAATGTGTAATGCAACTAACGTAGTTATTGACTGGAGTTGAGAAAGTGCTCGTTGTTCTACCAAATATAGCTACGGTGGCTGCTGGGAATTACTGGAAATGGTCGTATGCAAATAGCCCCGGAGGCGGGGCAGAGCCTGAGCCGCACCGCCCTCCCAGAAGTCTTTGGGAGGCGGCCCCACGCCTCAGGCGACTGGTTGTTACCGAGGAAGATGGCGGCGCCAGACCCGAGGCGCTAGGGAAGATCGCACCGCGGACGCCCGCTGAGCTTGGCGCACGGGCCGACCAGGTGAGTGCGGGGCTGCGGGGGCCCGGCGAGGGCATAGACGTCCCACCACACCTCCCTCCCGCAGGAGCTGGTGACTGCCCTCATGTGTGATTTGCGGCGGCCAGCGGCAGGTGGGATGATGGACTTGGCCTACGTCTGTGAGTGGGAGAAATGGTCCAAGAGCACCCACTGCCCATCGGTGCCCCTGGCCTGCGCCTGGTCCTGCCGAAATCTCATCGCCTTCACCATGGACCTGCGCAGCGATGACCAGGGTGCGTCCCCCTCCCACCTGCTTCCCCTCCCGCAGGCCGTGCTGACCATGCCCCGTCCCCACAGACCTGACCCGCATGATCCACATCCTGGACACGGAGCACCCCTGGGACCTGCACTCGATCCCCTCAGAGCACCACGAGGCCATCACCTGCCTGGAGTGGGACCAGTCAGGTGAGGCGCTGGTCCCACGTGGCCAGGGGTGGGAAGGTTCGCAATGATGGCTTCTTGCCCTCAGGCTCCCGGCTCCTGTCAGCAGATGCCGACGGGCAGATCAAGTGCTGGAGCATGGCGGACCACCTGGCTAATAGCTGGGAGAGCTCAGTGGGCAGCCTAGTGGAGGGGGACCCCATTGTGGCCCTGTCCTGGCTGCACAATGGTGTGAAACTGGCCCTGCACGTGGAGAAGGTGAGTGTCCTGCCCGAGTGAGCGGATGAGGCCGGCCCCTCCTCCCTCCCTCCCTTCTCCACAGTCGGGCGCCTCCAGCTTCGGGGAGAAGTTCTCCCGAGTCAAGTTCTCACCGTCGCTCACGCTGTTCGGCGGCAAGCCCATGGAGGGCTGGATCGCGGTGACGGTCAGCGGCCTGGTCACCGTGTCCCTGCTGAAGCCCAGCGGGCAGGTGCTGACGTCCACCGAGAGCCTGTGCCGGCTGCGCGGCCGCGTGGCCCTGGCCGACATCGCCTTCACCGGCGGCGGCAACATCGTGGTGGCCACGGCGGACGGCAGCAGCGCGTCGCCCGTGCAGTTCTACAAGGTGTGCGTGAGCGTGGTGAGCGAGAAGTGCCGTATCGACACGGAGATCCTGCCCTCCCTGTTCATGCGCTGCACCACCGACCTCAACCGCAAGGACAAGTTTCCCGCCATCACCCACCTCAAGTTCCTGGCCCGGGACATGTCGGAGCAGGTGAACGGGCGCAGGCCATCACGTGGGCTGGCCGGGTCAGCCCTCACCCCCACCTCCCCCGCAGGTGCTTTTGTGCGCGTCCAGCCAGACCAGCAGCATCGTGGAGTGCTGGTCCCTGCGCAAGGAGGGACTCCCCGTGAACAACATCTTCCAGCAGATCTCCCCCGTGGGTGAGTCTCCCGCCGGCTGCGGAGGCCCTGGGGCCTTCCTGTTTTCCTGCCCCTGATTTTTCAGTTGGCGACAAACAGCCCACAATTCTCAAATGGCGGATCCTATCGGCCACCAACGATCTGGACCGTGTGTCGGCCGTGGCGCTGCCCAAGCTGCCCATCTCGCTCACCAACACCGACCTCAAGGTGGCCAGCGACACACAGTTCTACCCTGGCCTCGGTACGGTGGAGCCAGCGGCAGCCACGCGGGGCGCCCATGTCTAAGCAGTGCCTGTGCCCCACAGGGCTGGCCCTGGCCTTCCACGACGGCAGCGTCCACATCGTGCACCGGCTCTCACTGCAGACCATGGCCGTCTTCTACAGCTCCGCGGCCCCGAGGCCTGTGGATGAGCCGGCCATGAAGCGCCCCCGCACCGCGGGCCCCGCCGTCCACTTAAAGGCTATGCAGCTATCGTGGACGTCACTGGCCCTGGTGGGGATTGACAGCCACGGGAAGGTGAGCTGCTGGGGCACGTGGGGCCGGGGCTGACCGGGCTCTCCTTGGGCTCTGTCTCTGGCAGCTGAGCGTGCTCCGCCTCTCACCTTCCATGGGCCACCCGCTGGAGGTGGGGCTGGCGCTGCGGCACCTGCTCTTCCTGCTGGAGTACTGCATGGTGACCGGCTACGACTGGTGGGACATCCTGCTGCACGTGCAGCCCAGTATGGTACAGAGCCTGGTGGAGAAGCTGCACGAGGAGTACACGCGCCAGACCGCTGCCCTGCAGCAGGTGGGGGCCCGTGGCAGGTGGGGCCCCGTGGCCCCCTTGGGGTGACCTGGCTTCCTGCCCTCAGGTCCTCTCCACCCGGATCCTGGCCATGAAGGCCTCGCTCTGCAAGCTGTCGCCCTGCACGGTGACCCGCGTGTGCGACTACCACACCAAGCTCTTCCTCATCGCCATCAGCTCCACCCTGAAGTCGCTGCTGCGCCCCCACTTTCTCAACACGCCTGACAAGAGCCCCGGCGACCGGCTGACCGAGATCTGCACCAAGATCACCGACGTCGGTGGGTCCTTTTCCACGCCCGGGGCCTCGAGGCCCGAGCTGACCCGACCCACGTCTCCTTGTAGACATTGACAAGGTCATGATCAACCTCAAGACGGAGGAATTTGTGCTGGACATGAACACACTGCAGGCGCTGCAGCAGCTCTTGCAGTGGGTGGGCGACTTCGTGCTGTACCTGCTGGCCAGCCTACCCAACCAGGTGCGCCATGCTCTCCCCTAAGGCCCCGCCCCGCCCCAGCCACACCGATGCCTCTTTCGGGCAGGGTTCCCTGCTGAGGCCGGGCCACAGCTTTCTGCGGGACGGCACCTCGCTGGGCATGCTTCGGGAATTGATGGTGGTCATCCGCATCTGGGGCCTTCTGAAGCCCAGCTGCCTGCCCGTGTATACGGCCACCTCGGATACCCAGGACAGCATGTCCCTGCTCTTCCGCCTGCTCACCAAGCTCTGGATCTGCTGTGAGGCACCCCCGCCCGCCCCTCCCCTCTCCGGTGCTGAGACTTCCGCCACCTCTCTCCGCAGGTCGCGATGAGGGCCCAGCGAGCGAGCCGGACGAGGCGCTGGTGGATGAATGCTGCCTGCTGCCCAGCCAGCTGCTTATCCCCAGCCTGGACTGGCTGCCAGCCAGCGACGGCCTGGTTAGCCGCCTGCAGCCCAAGCAGCCCCTTCGTCTGCAGTTTGGCCGGGCGCCCACGCTGCCTGGCAGTGCTGCCACCCTGCAGCTCGACGGCCTCGCCAGGTGCGTGTGTCCCTGCATTGGTCCCCAAACACGGCCTCCCTCACGTTCTCCCCTCTCCCGCCAGGGCCCCAGGCCAGCCCAAGATCGACCACCTGCGGAGGCTGCACCTTGGCGCTTGCCCCACGGAGGAATGCAAGGCCTGCACCAGGTGAGGGGCCCCCGGAACCGCTGACTCCCAGATGGGAACCCGCTCAGTGCCTGCCTCCCCGCAGGTGCGGCTGTGTCACCATGCTCAAGTCGCCCAACAGAACCACGGCGGTGAAGCAGTGGGAGCAGCGCTGGATCAAGAACTGCCTGTGCGGTGGGCTCTGGTGGCGGGTGCCCCTCACTCGGCGCGGTTAACCTCAGCCCGCCCTGCAGGGCTGTTGAAGGCCGTGGGCCGGACGCCTGCGTGACCAGCAGAGCTTCTGAGGAAGCCCCTGCCTTTGTCCAGCTGGGCCCGCAGTCCACACACCACTCTCCCAGGACCCCCAGATCCCTGGACCATCTGCATCCAGAGGACCGTCCGTGACGGCCGGGGGTCCAGGCGGACCTTGTGGTGACCCGGCTCGGGCGTCTCCTCGGTTTCCTTGCCTCACCCGCGGAGAGCGCTGAACCTGGACAAGCAGCGGCTGGGAAGGACAGGTCCAATAAACGCCCTCTGCGCCCAGGCCCGCGTCCCTGCCGTCGGTGCCCCCGACC